CTTTTTCTTAAAAAGTTGTGGGGAAGAGAGAGAGATAAGAGATTTGGACACTCATACACACCTTAAGGGTTCCAAAGTGGGAGAAGAAAATCAACTATAAAAACAAACAGAAGAACAACAGCAACCACCACCACTACCACCTGGACAAACATAAAGTCCAAGATATTCAGACAGGACAGCCTAGCTACTTGCTGTCTTTCAGCTGTCTTGATTTGTGTCCAACCATATTCACCCCCTAAGCTTCCAGAATAACTTCACTTCTGTCTTTTACAGAAGAGGTGCAGTATTTTATTTTGGTAAGTCAGCGTCCCTTTAAAAACATGCATAGGTATGGCCTGGTGTGTGTAAATTCATCCAAGACTTCACTCCAAACATTTAGTCGAGAACAGCAGCCCTAAGTGTATAGAAGTGGGGGTAATTTGGCAATAATTAGTAAAGACTAATTCGGTGGCAGAGCAAACGCAAACTAGGGCACTGCAGTAGTTTGGAGAGACCTGTAGAAATAAGAAGCAACTTTATTGAGAATCTTCTATCTACTGCGCTAGACACTATACCATCTGCCTCAATTTTCACAGTTCTGGCAAGTGGGATCTTTGTTCCCTTTATACAAGATTTACAATTTGGGGGAGAGGCGGGTCACCCAGTCCCGCGGCTAGGAACGCGCCTCTTTCCTCTCCCATCACGCTGCAAGGCTTGGAGTCACTTCCGGCTGCAGGTCCCGGAACAAATCCGACCCCAGAAGTGGGGACTTCTGGCCCTCACCTCCCCATTTGAATGTAATGTTTACAGTGATCCAGACCTGGGGATGCTTGCTTCCCGACGTGTCCTGGGATCGCGCTTCTGAAAAAGCTCACCTCACAACGCCTCCTCCGGACCTAAATCGCGCACCAGTGAGTCGAGTCCTCCAGGGGCTAGAGAAGCCCGACTTTCTTTCCGGCCTTGAGGGACCCGGGCTCACCAAGAAACCAGCCGCCCTCCTCTCTATGGTTTTGGAGCCGGCGGAGAGCGCGCAAGGGTTGGCGGGACTGCGAGTTTCCGGTCTGGGCTTTGGCGGGTCTGGTTTGAAGCTCTCCTGTTTGACGAAAGTATGTCTCAGGAAGGTGCGGTCCCAGCTAGCGCGGTTCCCCTGGAAGAATTAAGTAGCTGGCCAGAGGAGCTATGCCGCCGGGAACTGCCGTCCGTCCTGCCCCGACTCCTCATATCCTTCCTTGGTTGTCACTTCTACCTAGATATGATACTAGTATCTTCCTTAATTATCCTACTCATTGTCTCAACATTCTGACAGTTGGATTGAGCATATTCGTAAGTAAAATTGTTTTAACTGTATGATGTACTATTTTTATAAAATTTGTTATTTGCTTTACAGAAATTTTGAAAATTATTGTAGAAATGTTTTTACCTCATATGAACCACCTGACATTGGAACAGACTTTCTTTTCACAAGTGTTACCAAAGGTATAATACTATTACCTGAAAATACATGTTATATTCCTGTTTATTACTTGATTTGTTTTTACAGACTGTGAAATTATTCGATGACATGATGTATGAATTAACCAGTCAAGCCAGAGGACTGTCAAGCCAAAATTTGGAAATCCAGACCACTCTAAGGAATATTTTACAAGTAAGTCAAATGTATTAGAAAGCAGGAGAGAGATTCTAAGTGAAATTTCCTTCCTTATTCACAGACAATGGTGCAGCTCTTAGGAGCTCTCACAGGATGTGTTCAGCATATCTGTGCCACACAGGAATCCATCATTTTGGAAAATATTCAGAGTCTCCCCTCCTCAGTCCTTCATATAATTAAAAGCACATTTGTGCATTGTAAGGTGAGTAAAGGTCTAATTATACTTTGAATGGTTTTTTCTCTCATTTTTATTTATCCGTAATCAGAATAGTGAATCTGTGTATTCTGGGTGTTTACACCTAGTTTCAGACCTTCTCCAGGCTCTTTTCAAGGAGGCCTATTCTCTTCAAAAGCAGTTAATGGAACTGCTGGACATGGTTTGCATGGACCCTTTAGTAGATGACAATGATGATATTTTGAATATGGTAATAGGTGAGTGAAGAAAACTTTCTGCTTAGTATATGTGTCTTAAAAGTTCTGTTATCTTTCTTTGCAGTTATTCATTCTTTATTGGATATCTGCTCTGTTATTTCCAGTATGGACCATGCATTTCATGCCAATACTTGGAAGTTTATAATTAAGTAAGTTTGTTTGTTATTTTTTACTTTTTAGAGTGATTGTATTCTTTTCTTTTTATTCATTTAGGCAGAGCCTTAAGCACCAGTCCATAATAAAAAGCCAGTTGAAACACAAAGATATAATTACTAGCTTGTGTGAAGACATTCTTTTCTCCTTCCATTCTTGTTTACAGTTAGCTGAGCAGATGACACAGTCAGATGCACAGGTAAAATTTGGGCTAATAGCATTTTAAACAGCATTATGCTTTCTTATTTCCCTTTTTGGATCAGGATAATGCTGACTACAGATTATTTCAGAAAACACTCAAATTGTGTCGTTTTTTTGCCAACTCCCTTTTGCACTACGCTAAGGTAAGGCTTTATTATACGTTACTTTATTTAATTGCAAAGAATGAATAGAGTTGTTTTATTTTAGGAATTTCTTCCTTTCCTCTCTGATTCTTGCTGTACTTTGCACCAACTGTATCTTCAGATACACAGGTAAGAAGAATGCCATATGATTATTAAGATACAATGAATGAGTTTTTTTTCTCTCCCTTCCCAGCAAGTTTCCTCCAAGCCTTTATGCTACCAGGATTTCTAAAGCACACCAAGAGGAAATAGCAGGTGCTTTCCTAGTGACACTGGATCCACTTATCAGTCAGCTGCTCACATTTCAGCCTTTCATGCAGGTGGTTTTGGACAGTAAATTAGGTAAGCTTCAAAATAGATTTAATGATAAATCATGCTGAATTAATGTGTTTTTATTACATGTAAGACCTGCCATGTGAACTGCAGTTTCCACAATGTCTTCTTCTGGTTGTTGTCATGGATAAGCTGCCATCTCAGCCTAAGGAAGTGCAAACCCTGTGGTGCACAGACAGCCAGGTCTCAGAAACGACAACCAGGTAGCAAACATGTTTTTATCCAGTCATATTACTGTTGGGTTCAATGTTCTCAATTTCCCTGCAGGATATCTCTACTCAAAGCCGTTTTCTACAGTTTTGAGCAGTGTTCTGGTGAACTCTCTCTACCTGTTCATTTACAGGGATTAAAGAGTAAGGGGAAAGCTGAGGTGGCTGTCACCTTGTATCAGCATGTTTGTGTTCATCTGTGTACATTTATTACTTCCTTTCATCCCTCACTGTTTGCTGAACTGGTAAGCATATTACTTACTGTGCTAAGCTAAGGTTAAATAAATTAATTTTTCTGTTTTTGATTAGGATGCTGCTCTGCTGAATGCTGTACTTAGTGCTAATATGATCACCTCTTTGTTAGCTATGGATGCATGGTGCTTCCTTGCTCGGTACAACATATTTGCTTTTTTGTTCTTTGGATTAAACATAGTTGTCTTCTCTTTTATATTGCAGATATGGGACTGCTGAACTGTGTGCACACCATGTCACCATAGTGGCTCATCTGGTGCGTAGAATTACAAGGCCTAAAACACCCACGTCTCTCCTCTCTCTCTCATGTCTTTTTCCAGATAAAGTCATGCCCTGGAGAATGTTATCAACTCATCAACCTATCAATACTGTTGAAGCGTCTCTTTTTCTTCATGGCACCACCCCATCAGGCAAGGAAGGATATCATCTTTGTCACTGTCTGGTTACTCTTCTTTCTTTAACAATTTATTTCAGCTGGAGTTTATCCAGAAATTTTCCCCAAAAGAAGCAGAAAATCTGCCTCTGTGGCAACATATTTCCTTCCAGGCGTTACCTCCTGAGCTTAGGGAACAAACTGTCCATGAGGTCACCACAGTAGGCACTGCAGAATGCAGGAAATGGCTGAGCAGGAGTCGTACTTTGGGAGAACTAGAATCTCTGGTAAGATAATAATTTTGATTTATTTTATTCATAACTCAAGTCCTTTCCTGTTTCTGTCCTTCAGAACACAGTACTGTCTGCTTTGCTTGCAGTATGTAATTCTGCTGGTGAAGCTTTGGATACAGGAAAACAAACTGCAATTATCGAAGTTGTGAGTCAGCTTTGGGCTTTTTTAAACATTAAACAGGTAAGGAAAGCAACTGATCCTTTCCTTATCAAATTTTTCTTCAAAATTACTTTGTGTTTCTTAGGTAGCAGATCAACCTTATGTTCAACAGACATTCAGCCTTTTACTTCCACTGTTGGGATTTTTCATTCAAACTCTAGATCCTAAACTGATACTTCAGGTAAGAATAATGACCAGATTGATACTTTGTTTTTATAACTGTTCTTTGGTCTTCACCTCTGTAGGCAGTAACTTTGCAGACCTCGCTACTTAAATTAGAGCTTCCTGACTATGTTCGTTTGGCAATGTTGGATTTTGTATCTTCTTTAGGAAAACTTTTTATACCTGAAGCTATCCAGGTAATATTGCTTAACTCTGTTCTTGTATTATTTTCTCTATTATAATAAGGCTTGGTTCTTTTAGGACAGAATTCTGCCCAACCTGTCCTGTATGTTTGCCTTACTGCTAGCTGACAGGAGTTGGCTGCTAGAACAACATACCTTGGAGGCGTTTACTCAGTTCGCTGAGGTAATTATAAAACTGATTTATCACAGTGACTTAAAATTGGTCTTGTTCATCAATTTTTTAATAGGGAACAAATCATGAAGAGATAGTTCCACAGTGTCTCAGTTCTGAAGAAACTAAGAACAAAGTTGTATCCTTTCTGGAGAAGGTACTTTCTTTACATGGCTCATGTTTTATTCTCTATTTGCTTGGTTTTTCATGGTCCCTGGCAGACTGGGTTTGTAGATGAAACTGAAGCTGCCAAAGTGGAACGTGTGAAACAGGAAAAAGGTATTTTCTGGGAACCCTTTGCTAATGTGACTGTAGAAGAAGCAAAGAGGTCATCTTTACAGGTATGGGCTGATTTCAATAGGGGCCAAACTTTAACAAGGCAAATTCTGCCCTTTTTACTTACTGACGAAACAAACCAGTGTGGTTTCCAGCCTTATGCTGAATTTCAAATCAAATAGATCTAGACATGTAAAATTCTGTTTTATGGTAGTTGCTTTTAAAATTAAGAAGTGGGACTACACCATATCAAATATATTCTTTCAGTATGTTTGAATTATTGGTAGTAACCTTTAAGGGAAGTTACATATTGTACCAGTGATGCTATAAATGCAGTCTTTACTGAACCACAGAAGAAAATGAAAGAAACTTACTCCTAAATGTTTAGTTTGATTCCTTGCCTTATTAATCAAATGAGTCTCCTAATAATTTTTGGCAGTAACTGAAGATCACATCTACTTATTAAAAGGCAGAATTTGACACCAATAAGGATATTCAAAATATTGTTTTGAGCACTATTAGTATAGTAATTAGTATAGTAGTAATTCATGAAGAACAACATTCTGATAAGTTTTAGTCAAACTCTCATAAAAAGAAAATACATTTATGAACTTGTTTATAAGACATGTAAGCTTGGACTATGCAGCACTTCTCATTGGGAGCCCTTTGGGACAGGATACTTGTTGTATACCACATACAAACTAAGACACTGGTAGTAGCACTCTGAATTGCTATGATAAACCAAAATGCCTTTACATATTTTTCTAGATGACTGTGTAGGGGTTTTGGGGTGCATCCTCCTACCCTTGTGATCCAATGACTAGAATAAAATTTGCATGTAAGCTTTACTCCAGTCCAAAAGGAAGGTTCTTTATATTTAGAATGGATATTGTGATATTACTTATGTTTTTTTTCCAGCCTTATGCAAAAAGAGCTCGTCAGGAGTTCCCCTGGGAAGAAGAGTACAGGTCAGCGCTGCATACAATAGCAGGGGCTTTGGAAGCAACTGAGTCACTACTCCAAAAGGGTCCTGCTCCAGCCTGGCTTTCAATGGAAATGGAGGCGCTCCAAGAAAGGATGGATAAGCTAAAACGTTACATACATACTCTAGGGTGAAACTTATCACTAGGCAGAACTGGGTTTGATGCTTTGTCAACTGAAAATACTTATGTCTGTACATTTTCTAACAGATATAAAACAAATTTTGTAAAGTTGAATCTAGTGAAAATAATCTTTATTTGACATTTAGAGAACAGGATTGTGGGGAATATTCTTATTAAGAACTTTGGTACAATGTACTACATGTGGAACAGTCAGGAACTGCCTAGGTCCACAAAGAACCATTTACTCAGATAGTCTAACTGTAAACAAATAAATAAGCTGCCTAAGGAAACCTCAGCAATTTAAAATCATTTATATAATTTATAGCTAAAATTTTTTAAAGTTGTATTTCATAATAGAGCTTACTCTTATGTTAAAGAATGGCACAAAATTAAGCTAACCAGCTTGAATTACATTTTCTTTACTTCCAGAATTGTCCTGGAAAAAGCAGTAAATTCGACCTCTCCTCAGCTACTTGCTCTTCATAGAAACTGGCCTCAGTCAAATGCACAAAGGCTCTTCCTCCTGGAAACCAGTACTGTGAGCCTCACCACCCAGGGCTTTTAGCCAGCACTCACAGTCAGTCTCCTACTTCAGTTGGCACAGACTGGATAATGAGCTCCTGGGATGGGAAAAGCAGGCCACTTTGGGGTTTTCTTGTCCCAAAGCCTGCTTTTGAGGTATTGATTTTTTTTAAAAAAAGGGAATCCTTTTTCCTAAAGTTTAACTCACATCTATTGTCACCAGTTATTATCTTCCCAGTTCAGCTCCCCTTCTTCTTCCCAGCCTTCAGCCTCTCCCTGCAACAAAATAAAGCACACCAAGAACCCACTGAAACAAATCATATGCAAAAATCATACGCAAATTTGAAAAAGCAGGAATTTAAAATTTATCTTTTGATGCCAGAAACACTACCTCGTACTAAGTAAAATAACTTAGAGCTCTAACAGAAAGTTGAAAAGTAGGATTACAAAACCATGGCACTGGAAAATAGCTTTTCAAAAACCATAAAATCCAGTAAAAATCAGTGTGGATGACACCAAATCCTTATTTTAATCCCTTTTTTTTCTTTTTCAAATAAAAAGGTTACAATAGCTCATTAAACAAACTAAGCATTGCTACATTTTTCTGGGGGAAGGA